TATCACATGAGAAGCACTGACATTGAGTTCATGGAAGATACACAAAAGGTATAAAAGTTCAGCATTACAAACCTATGGCAAATGGGTAGCTGTGATTGGAGTACTTTCCAAGATGTATTAGATCTCAAAGTCATATCATGAGAGGTGTCCTCTGCATACATATGGTTTGTCACTGGCCATCTTATAGATATTGCTTATGTTTGATCCTTAGCATTTCTGTCTGTGTTGTGGGCTTTGAAATGAAATATAAATAATTTATATTTTAACAATTCTACTGAAGTTGTTCAACACATCTATATTTAGGTCAAGAATTGAAGAAAAAATTCTTCACACTCTCTAGGTGAGTATCTAGCAGCTAGTGAAGTTAAAAATTTTCTCACATGCAACAAAATTAAAAGTTAAGTATAATAAAAATAAATGATAAAAATATTTTAAATTATTAAGTCTTTATCAGTTTCAAATAATTCATAAACATTCATTACTTAGCTGTATAATGTTTATCTAGAAACATTAGATAATGTTTATAATTTGTTAAATTTCTTATGTAATTTAATACATTACAATTTATATCAGTAAATAAACTATATTGAAGCCCACAAGCAAATTTAGTTATAAAGTTAAGTTAAATTTGAATAGCGTTTAAATTTAACTTTTATCTTAAAATTTTCATTTGGTTATTTTTAAACTTGCATTGAATAAAATGATTAAACTTTGTACTTTTTGAGTATAGAGATATACATATAGTACACAAATAGATAGATATTATATCTGTGTTATTAAATTTTCACGGTGGGTTCAATTAGGAAAAAAAATCTAAAAAGTCTCTGGGAACAAGATGGGGGAGACAATAATGAAAAACAAAATGGTTGAGAAACACGGCTCTAAACTCATGTAAAGAGTTCAAGAAGGAAAGCAAAAACAGAAATGGAAAGTGGTCCAGAAGCATTAAGAAAGTGGAAATCAGTATGTTCCCTATTTAAGGCATCTGCAGGAAGCAAAGCCTTCAGAGAACCTAGAGCCCAAGGTTCAGAGTCACCCATCTCAGCAAGCCCAGAAGCATCTGCAATATCTATGATGGCCTCGCCCTTTGCTTTACTGATGGCCCTGGTGGTGCTCAGCTGCAAGTCAAGCTGCTCTCTGGGCTGTGATCTCCCTGAGACCCACAGCCTGGATAACAGGAGGACCTTGATGCTCCTGGCACAAATGAGCAGAATCTCTCCTTCCTCCTGTCTGATGGACAGACATGACTTTGGATTTCCCCAGGAGGAGTTTGATGGCAACCAGTTCCAGAAGGCTCCAGCCATCTCTGTCCTCCATGAGCTGATCCAGCAGATCTTCAACCTCTTTACCACAAAAGATTCATCTGCTGCTTGGGATGAGGACCTCCTAGACAAATTCTGCACCGAACTCTACCAGCAGCTGAATGACTTGGAAGCCTGTGTGATGCAGGAGGAGAGGGTGGGAGAAACTCCCCTGATGAATGCGGACTCCATCTTGGCTGTGAAGAAATACTTCCGAAGAATCACTCTCTATCTGACAGAGAAGAAATACAGCCCTTGTGCCTGGGAGGTTGTCAGAGCAGAAATCATGAGATCCCTCTCTTTATCAACAAACTTGCAAGAAAGATTAAGGAGGAAGGAATAACACCTGGTCCAACATGAAACAATTCTTATTGACTCATATACCAGGTCACGCTTTCATGAATTCTGCCATTTCAAAGACTCTCACTTCTGCTATAACTA